CTAATTTTTTATATTTTTAGTAGAGACGGGGTTTCACCATGTTGGCCAGGCTGGTCTTGAACTCCTGATCTCAGGTGATCCACCTGCCTTGGCCTCCCAAAGTGCTGGGATTACAGGCATGAGCCACCTACACCCAGCCTGAGCTGGGGGTTTTAGAGGAACAGGACTGTGAGGAGCTGGAAGATTGGTGTTGTCAGTTGGTGGAGGTAAGGGCCATGGAATTATCAGGGTGTGGAAACTGCATTCTTTGGTGAATCCGCTTGCGGGGCCCTTTAGACCAGCTGGCATCAGTCCCCAGGTCCTGAAAGAATATCTCAAATGGAAAACTTAACGGTTTATAATGTCCAGGTTATTATCTGTAGAGTGGTTAAGGGGAACTGTAACCTCGTGACAAAATCCAAGTGATCCTGAGGCAGTAGGCACCACAGGGCTCTGAGGAAGCAGGTGAGAGGGCAGCTGACCTCGGGACATGCCGAGTCCTCCCTTCTTCCCTGATTAGTGCTACAAGGTTTACAGGGATATCCCTTTTCTGTTCCTGATGTTGATAATCTGTGTATTCTTTCTTTTTTAGTCTTGCTAGAGGCTTGTGAATGTTATTGATAGTTTCAAAGAACCGACTTTGGGTTTGATTTTTCTCCAGTGTTTTTCTAGTTTCAAATTTCATTGATTTCTGCTTTTTTTTATTTCCTTCTTTCTGCTTGCTTTGCATTTATTTTATACTTTTCTAAATCCTTGAGGCAAAACTGTAGATTATTGATTTGAGACTTTCCTATTTTCTATTATAAACAGTGCCACAAGTTTCCCTGTAAGCACTGCTTTAGCTGTATCCACAAATTTTGTTATGTTGTATTTTAATTTTCATCCAGTTCAGCGTATTTTAAGAATTTCCCTCGATACTTCCTGTTTGACCTGTGAATTTTTTTTTTTTTTTTTTTTTTGAGGTGGAGTCTCGCTCTGTCACCCAGGCTGGAGTGCAGTGACGCAATCTTGGCTCATTGAAAGCTCTGCCTCCTGGGTTCATGCCATTCTCCTGCCTCAGCCTCCCGAGTAGCTGGAACTCCTGACCTCATGATCCGCCCACCTCGGCCTCCCAAAGTGCTGGGATTACAGGCATGATCCACCGCGCCCGGCCTGACCTGTGGATTTTTAAGGAGTATGTTTTTAACGTTCCATGTGTGGATATTTAGATTAAAATCTTACAATTTTTCTATTCTTAGCTGAGCTTCAGTCATTGTCTATTCCTGGAACTTACCAAGAGAAGATCACCCACCTGGGACATTCTCTGATGAGTTTAACAGGTCTGAAATCTTTGGATCTCTCGCGCAACTCCTTGGTTAGTCTGGAGGTAAGTTTTAGGTCTCTTTCTTAAAATTTATTGTGAATGAATTCACTGTGTTTTCTGTTGACAGGGCATTCAGTACCTGACTGCATTGGAGAGTCTCAATCTCTACTACAACTGCATCTCCTCGTTGGCAGAAGTGTTTCGGCTCCACGCCTTAACCGAGCTCGTGGATGTGGACTTCCGGCTGAACCCCGTGGTGAAGGTTGAGCCTGACTACCGCCTTTTTGTTGTGCACCTGCTCCCCAAGCTCCAGCAGCTGGGTAGGCATCAGGCAGGGCCACGCTCATGCTTTCCTGCACAGTCTTGTGTGGCCTTTTCTTCTAGACGATCGCCCCGTGAGAGCAAGCGAGCGGAAGGCTTCCCGACTGCATTTTGCATCAGAGGACTCACTCGACTCCAAAGAGAGCGTCCCAGCTTCTTTGAAAGAGGGCAGGTATGAACGGAAGTGCTACGGACACCCAGAGTAGTGATGCTGATGAGTTTGCTTTTCCTTACAGACCACACCACCCCAGAGCCAAGTGCACCGAGGCCTTGGCCAAGCAGAGCCTGGTCATGGATGCGGATGACGAGGCAGTCCTGAACCTCATTGCAGAGTGCGAGTGGGACCTCGGCAGGCCTCCCGGGAGCACGAGCTTCAGCCAGAAGGGGCGTGAGGCCGACTCTCGTGGTTCCCAAGGTGCGCTGCTCATCTGCCAGGAGGCCAGTGGGTATGAAATATTTTATTTACAATATTTTAATAGAATCCAGACATCTGTTGAGCCCGCAGTTGGTACAGTACCAGTGTGGGGACTCTGGGAAGCAGGGCCGTGAGACGAGGAGGAGCAGCTGCAGAGGGTGCTGTCTGGAGAAGATGCCTTGGAGCCAGCTCTGTGGAGAGCTTCCGCCACTGTACGGAGCGGAGCCAGAGGCCTCCCGTGCCCCCAGGCCACACACGTACTTCACCCCACACCCAGGTACTTACGCGTGTCTTAGTCTGTTTTCTGTTCTGACGTGCGCCCCATCCTCTCTATATCTCAGACTCCATGGATACCGAGGACTCGGCCTCTTCTCAGAAGTTGGATTTGTCAGGAGAAATGGTGCCTGGTCCCCTGCCAGCCCCCGGAAAGTGCAGGAAGCGAAGAATGCCTGTTGGAAGATTCCAGACGTTTTCGGACCAGGAGGGTTTGGGCTGCCCGGAGAGAACTCATGGGTCCTCCGTGCCCAAGGAGAGCCTGAGCAGACAGGACAGCTCAGAAAGCAGGAACGGGAGGACCTTGTCTCAGCCTGAGGCCTCGGAGACTGAGGAGCAGAGGTCTCGGGGTGTGACCGACACCAGAGAGGTGAGAGAAGGGCTGGGGAGCAGCAGGCCCACTCGCTGGCCTCATGCTGTTGTTTCCATCACAGCCGTCTCCCGGGTCACACTCGGCTCTACCCGGGAAGAAGACGGCCCTGCAGGCGGCGCTCCTGGAGACGCTCTTGGACCTGGTGGACAGGAGCTGGGGCGGCTGCAGGTCCCTGCACAGCAACGAGGCATTCCTTGGTGAGTCAGGGCGGCCACTGCTCTTGCCCTGTGTGCTAATGTAATATTTGGTTTTCACTCCTAGCTCAGGCAAGACACATCTTGTCATCTGTTGAAGAATTCACAGCAGCTCAGGACAGCTCTGCGATGGTGGGTGAAGATGTCGGCTCCCTGGCTCTGGAGAGTAAGTCCCTGCAAAGCCGCCTTGCTGAGCAGCAGCAGCAGCACGCCCGGGAGATGAGCGAGGTGACGGCGGAGCTGCACCACACACACAAGGAGCTGGTGAGCCCGCCCTGGCGCTGTGTCTGTGTCCATGTGCACTTAAGTGTATTTTCTGTGTCCGCAGGATGATTTGAGACAACATTTAGATAAATCTTTGGAAGAGAACAGTAGGTTAAAATCGCTTTTGTTGAGTATGAAAAAGGAAGTGAAGAGTGCAGACACTGCAGCCACGTTAAATTTGCAGATCGCTGGTAAGTTGATCGTGTATTTGGTCACTTTGTAATAATGGTACTTTTTTTTTTCTTTCTCTTTCAGGACTTCAAACAAGTGTGAAGAGGCTGTGTGGCGAGATTGTGGAACTGAAGCAGCACCTGGAGCACTACGACAAGATCCAGGAGCTCACGCAGATGCTGCAGGAGAGCCACAGGTGCCTGCCCGTGAGACTTGGGTGGGCCCCCGTGCCAAGCAGCCGCTTCCCTGTTGTTCTGCAGCTCCCTGGTCAGCACCAATGAACACCTGCTGCAGGAGCTGAGCCAGGTGCGGGCGCAGCACAGAGCCGAGGTGGAGCAGATGCACTGGAGCTACCAGGAGCTCAAGAAGACCATGGCCCTGTTTCCACACAGCAGCGCCAGCCATGGAGGCTGCCAGGCCTGCTGACTCCTGCCGAGAAGCTGGGCCACCCCTTAAGCTTCCTGGTAAAGTTACATTGTCTGCACCTTTGTACTTCTTTATTGAGTGTACTGGCTGGCAAGAGTTCTCTCTTCTGTTGGTAATTATTTAGGATTTTTGGAATGTATTCAGGACCTGTAGCTTGGTTTTCTAAAGCACCTCGTAAAATGATATGATTACTCCAAGCCCTCTGCATGTTTTCAGACAGAACACATTGACATATTTTGAGACAAACTGACTATTAATCTTGTATCCAGTATCCTGAGATGAAGTAAATGCAGTGTTCTACTGCCTGATGTGAAAGAGAGCTATGTATGATAATTAAAGAAAATAATTTTCTGTGTAACAAGCAATCTTTATTTAATAAACAAATACATTGTTCTGAAAAGTTAACTTTTTCAGTGGCTGTATACAAATTATAACTGAGTTTGTCATTGAGTTTTTTATAGAACAAGCTGTGCACCATGATAGGTGAGTGGGAATAATTAAGTTCAAAGACTTAACACAAGTGACACTTATAGATGTGGGGGAAAAAACCTTAAAAATATTGTCTTATGATATTAACATATCACAGCGGAAACATCTACCCAAGCCCTGGCTCGCTCTCTTGTTTGCAGTGTAGTTCTGAAAATTATGTCATAATAGGACACAAAACTAGATTTTTAGTTTGGAAACTTCATATCTTATGTCATACTTGCTGTGATTGGTAAGACAAGGTCATTTTTTAAATGACGTTCAACTGATTTGGGAAGAATGAGCAGGCCTAAGAAGAAAATGCTCTGTGCTAGCTCTGTGTGTGTGTGTGCCCTTGCTGTGTGTGTGTGTGCCCTTGCTGTGTGTGTGTGCTGTGTGTGCGCTAGTGTGCGCTTGCTGTGTGTGTGTGCTAGCTGTGTGTGTGTGCTGTGTGTGCGCCTAGTGTGTGTGTGCTAGCTGTGTGTGTGCTAGCTGTGTGTGTGTGCTGTGTGTGCTAGCTGTGTGCGCTTGCTGTGTGTGCTCTGTGCGCGTGCACTTGCTCTGTGTACTAGCTGTGTGTGCATGCTAGCTGTGTGTGCGCTTGCTGTGTGTGTGCTAGCTGTGTGTGCATGCTTGCTGTGTGTGTGTGCTTGTGCGCTTGCTGTGTGTGTGTGCAGTTGCTGTGTGCTAGCTGTGTGTACGCTTGTGTGTGCGCTGTGTGTGCGCGCACGCACCCTGTGTGTGTGCTGTGTGTGCACGCGTTGTGTATGTGCACTTGCTATGTGTGTGCTTGTGTGCTAGCTGTGTGTGTCTGCTAGCTGTGTGTGTGTGTGCTTCTGTGTGTGTGTGTGTGTGCGTGTGGATTGTATCCCTGGGGAAATCAGAGGTGGGACTCTGCTGTCTCTTCCCCGAAGAGGACTTGCTAGGCTTCAGGCTGCCCTCTTGTGTCACCTCTCTGTCCAGTTGTGGTCCTAACAGGAAAATGTGTCATACCAAATTTATTTTCTGTAGGGTTGGGATGGGGTTAATTTGTCATCACGTAATTTATGTATGTAAGAGTATTAGAAGATGTTAATATTAATCCACTTTAAGCTTATAGATGCTTACCTCGTTTGGGTTTCATTGAGCTTCTTGGACCTGTGAGTTCATATTTTTCACCAGATTTGGCAAAGTTGCAGCCACTACTCATATTTCTTGTCTGACCCCGTCTCTCACTTCTTCCTCCCTGTCCCCATCTGGGACTCTAGTTAGCTTTCTGTTAGACTGTGATACTGTCTCTCAGGTCACTAAACGTGATGCTTTTTCATCCTTGTTCTCTCATCCTTTCCTTTAGGTGGTTTTATTGTCCTGTTGCGAGGCTTACTAATCTTTTCTTCCACTTGCCTAATTTGATGTTAAGCTTGTATAGTGAATTTTTTATATCAGAAATTAGGTATATTTTTGTTCTAAAATTCCATTTGAGGCTAGGCGGGGTGGCTCACACCGTAATCCCAGCACTTTGGGAGGCTGAGGCAGGAGGATCACTTGAGGCCAGGAGTTTGAGACCAGCCTGGCCAACATGGCGAAACTCCATCTCTGCTAAAAATGAAAATTAGCTGGGCATGGTGGTGGGCACCTGTAGTCCCAGCTTCTTGGGGGGCTGAGGCAGGAGAATCGTTTGAACCTGGGAGGCGGAGGTTGCAGTGAGCCAAGATTGCAGCACTGCACTCCAGCCTAGACGACAGAGCAAGACTCCGTCTCAAAAAAAAAACAAAAAAACTCCATTTGATTTTTTTCATTAGTTTTATATCCCATTATGTTCACGTTTCCATTAACTGCTTAACCATGTTTTTAACAGGTTTACTAGAAATTCCCAACTGTTCCAAAGTGGTGGTACCCGCAGGCCCGACTGCTAGTTGTGTATGACCACGTCTGCCGGTCCATGTTTTCAGCACCCATTGCCTGAAGTGTTAGCACCTTCACTCCGGTGGGTGTGGGGTAGTGGAGGGAGTGGGGTGGGAGGTCCATTTTTCCTTGCTCTTTATTTCCAGGCACTGAACTTCCCAGCCCTGCCGTGGAAGCTGCCTGCCAGGTCCTCCCCATCCTCAGGTGGAGGCTTCTCTGTTGAGGGGCCTCGGAGACCGCCCCCCAGCCCTCAGCGGACCATGCTGGCTGGGAGCTCCGCCCTGGGGCTTCTGCTCTGCTCAGGTAGGGGGAGTCCTTCCACGGAGCTGTGGCCGCAGCAGGTGCACTCTTGGGAGTCGGGGAGGCGGGTGGTGCTCATGCGTGCCAGTGAGGGAGGGGCCTCGCCACCCTCCTGTACTGTGAGCCTGGCCCTGGGCAGCCCTCTGCCCTGGCCAGAGCCTGACCGTAGCCACGGGCTAACAGGCTCTGGAAAAGTTTCCCCAGGACTGCCGCAGGCTCATCCGCAGGTAGACTCCAGAACCACGGCCCAGCAGGTCACACGTGTGGCTGTGGCTGTGTGCGTGCCAAGGGACAGTGGCAGTGTGCCATTGTGACAGCGGGTGGCCACACCCGTCAGCCTCCCCAGGAGGGAGCAGGAGCGCCGGCTTCTCCCCAGGTGCAGACAGGCAAGGGCGGGCCGCCTGGGTGTGTCCTGGCAGTGTGGAGTGTCCTGGATGGGCTCTGCTCAGCCCCCTGCTGGCAGAGAAACCCCCACAGACACTGCAGGACTGGGGGTCCTCCCTAGTGTCCTGCTCTCCGGCGGGGGGGATTGGCCAGGAGAGGTTAGGCTGAGCCATTTTGGGAGAGTTGAAGAAGGTGCTTGGGCTGTGGCAATGGGAGGTCTGCGAGCAAACAGGGTGCAGCTAGTGAGGACGGGCGAACGGGAGGGCCGGGCAGAGGCTCTGTCACGCGGTGAGGCGAGGAGTGTCTCGGCACTTCGTGTCTCTTGCCTGGCAACACCACAGGGACCGGACATTCTGAATCTTCCCAGACCCGCTCTGAGAACATAGGCAGCCACCGCATCTTCTCAGGAAAGCAAAGCGAGCCTACTCTACCCTCACAGTCCAAGCCACTGTGGTCAGCCGGGAAGCCGCCCACTGCCCCTGACGGCTTTCGTTTTACCTAGGTTGCCCTTGGCACAGAGCTGGCCTGTAGGCATGTGTGCACAGGTGTGTCCATGTGACCGGCTTCCCCACACATGTGCCAGGCGCCCAGCACCCCCGCCAGGTGGCCTCACTCTGCCCTCTGCCCAGGAAAGCAGGAAGGCCCCGTGGTGTCCGCTGCACACAGGACAGGCCTCGGGCCCCACAGACACCTCCCACGTCCGGTGTGGGGCCAATTCCGTGTTAGTTGCCTGCTGGTTGGGGTTAGCTCCTGCCACCCTCAGGGCTCCTGGAAGGTGTCTGCCGCTCAGGAGGTCAGCACAGCCTCCTGTTGCCATGACAGCCAGCTGCTTTAAAACGCCCCTTTGACCTGCAAACCACGTGCCCAGTGTGGTGTGATCCGCGAGACACTTTGGAAATGGCTGAGGACGAGGCAGGTGTATTAGGAGGGTCAGCGAACTGGGGCCCAAACCTGGTTTGAGAGGGGAGTGCTGGGGGCATCCGGTAGGAGGAGGGGCAGGAGGGAGGCCTGGGCCTGGCCGCCCCCCAGCCCCCTCTGGGGCACCCGTCTGAGTTCTGCCCCAGTTAGTACAGGAATGTAATGAAGTGCGAGGTGACAGAGTCCCTGCTCTGGGGACACCGGCAGTGCCGCGAGGCATGGAGCGGGGGCTACTTGCCCCCTTGCACCTTCTGGTCGTAGGTGCCTGCGTGCTTGTAGCCGGACACATAGCCTGACTCGTCCACCAGATCCACGCGGCCAGCCTTGCCCTTGCCCTTGCCAGAGGGGTCGAAGCGCTCCTTGTGGGAGCCCGTGAACTTGGTGGTGTCCGTGAGCCTCGACACTGTGGGCGACGAGATGGCTTTCTGCAAGAGGAGCAGGAGGAAGGGGGCAGGTGAGTTGCGAGCCAGGTGAGGCCAGCAAGTGCACCTTCCAGGCCCCGCCCCCACCCCCTCCAGGCCCCGCCTTCCATCCCCGCCCTGCTCACCGTCACCCCTGAGATGATGGGCGCCTTGCCCTCGATGAGCCTGTGCACCTCGCGAACGGCCTCCTCGCTGCTCTTGTCTTTGAATCGCTTCTTGGCGAGCTCCTCCAGCGCCTCCTGGAACTGCTCAAAGGTGATGGTCCGGCAAGACTTCCCTCTACAGGGCTAATTAGAAAACATTTTTCTCCTCTGACCAGATCTACCACAACTAACCCAAAGTGGGGTTTTTCAGTGTTTAAAACAAGAGATCCTGTGGATGAGGCTCAGCTCTGCAAAAGGCACCTGCATTTCACCAGGGAAGCCTCTGGACAGCGCGAGAAAGGCTGCACCCAGCAGGCCAAGCATTCCGAGGGCACTCCCAGCTGCAGAATCCACAGTGACCAAGAGTCAGGGGACAAATGACCCATAAAACCCCAGCAAGCCTTTCCAGAAGTCAGTGAGCAGAGGGCCTAGAATAGCCAAAACGATTTCAAGAAATGAGAACAGAGTCAGAAGACTGACTACCCAACTCCAAAGCTCATCGAGGCTTGACTGCAAAGTGGCAGCGACGTGGGCACGGGCACGCGGCCAGCCCCGCAGCCCAGGGGGAGTCTGGCTCAGCCACATGCATGCTGCCCCCCCGATGTCTACAGGTGCAGAGGCAAGCCAGAGAGAAAGGACTGTTTCTTCCACAAGTGGAGCTGGAGCAACTGGTGATCCCTGTGCAAATTAAAATGCACTTTGGTCTATACTGCACACTATATACAAAACTAACTCAAAATAGATGACGGTCCTAATTATGAAACTAAAACTTCTAGAAGAACACCAAAGAGAAGATCTCTGTGACCTGGGGTTAGGCGAAGATTTCTTAGAAATGGCAACAAAACATGGCCTATAGTGGAAAAAATGGATGAACTAGACTTCATCAAAACGTTCGAAACTCTGCTCTCAGAAGACACCGTTAAGGGAATGAGAAGACAAGCCACAGACTAGGAGACATGCCTGAGAAAGGACTTGTCTCTGAGATACACAAAGGAACCTTAAAACTCAGCAGTAAGAAAAAAAATCCATGTGAAAAGACGGGCAGAATATTTGAAGCAGACACCACCAGAGAAGACACGTGCATGCAGACAAGCACACGGAGAGGGGTCCGCGTGGGCCCCATCAGGGAAGTACAGACAAGCACACGGAGAGGGGTCCGCGTGGGCGCCGTCAGGGAAGTACCGACAAGCACACAGAGAGGGGGCCGTGTGGGCGCCGTCAGGGAAGTACCGACAAGCACACAGAGAGGGGGCCGTGTGGGCGCCGTCAGGGAAGTGCGGACAAGCACACAGAGAGGGGGCCGTGTGGGCGCCGTCAGGGAAGTACCGACAAGCACACAGAGAGGGGGCCGTGTGGGCGCCGTCAGGGAAGTACCGACAAGCACACTGGAGAGGGGTCCGCGTGGGCCCCATCAGGGAAGTACCGACAAGCACACGGAGAGGGGTCCGCGTGGGCCCCGTCAGGGAAGTACCGACAAGCACACGGAGAGGGGTCCGCGTGGGCGCCGTCAGGGAAGTACCGACAAGCACACAGAGAGGGGGCCGTGTGGGCGCCGTCAGGGAAGTGCGGACAAGCACACGGAGAGGGGTCCGCGTGGGCGCCGTCAGGGAAGTACCGACAAGCACACAGAGAGGGGGCCGTGTGGGCGCCGTCAGGGAAGTGCGGACAAGCACACTGGAGAGGGGTCCGCGTGGGCCTCGTCAGGGAAGTACCGACAAGCACACAGAGAGGGGGCCGCGTGGGCGCCGTCAGGGAAGTGCGGACAAGCACACGGAGAGGGGGCCGCGTGGGCGCCGTCAGGGAAGTGCAGATGGAAACCACAGCGAGGCCCCTGCACACTCTCCAGGGGGCTCAGACAATCAAATAAACTGCCGGCACCTCGAGCTGAGCAGGCCGCGGGGTGGGGGCCTCGTCCACACCCGGCCGAGCAACGCGGCAGAGCCACTGTGGACAGCTTCTCATCACAGCCAAAGGTGGCCCAGCAGTCCCGTTCCTGGGTCCTTGCTCAAGAGAAATGAAAACAGAGGCTCACACATAAACGCAAATGTTTACCACTGTTCTGCTCGTAGTCACCAAACCCCAAACAATCCAGTGCCCTTCAGCAGCGGCCAGACCACAGTGCTGTGATGTGTGCGCACGTGGACAGCACCCCCACCCCTCGAGAACAAGCCCAGGATACGCACCCAACGCGGTGGGTGCCAAGTGGCCAGGCTTGGAGCCAGGCACGGAGGTGCCGCTGGGTGATTCCCAGACCCCAAGGCGGATGCTGTGTTTAAACAGCACCTGAGGGTTCCCATACACTTTACACGCGTGTCCTAAAGACACAACAGACACCATCAACAGCGCTGAGCCAAAGAAGAAATCGCGCTGAGAAACACACCAAGTGCTCGGGGTCCCACAGCTCAGACCCTCACGCCTCATGGGGTCCCAGGGAGGGGAGCGGAGGCCTCGCTGTGTCCGGAGGGGGCTTTGGGGAGACAGAGCCCCAGGGCGGGGCCTGGACTGCTGAGGGCAGCCACGCAGGGCACATTCCAGACCCGCCGGCCATAGGGCGCTGTTGTCCAGCAGCATCCCCCAGGGGGCGCTGGTGAGCCCGGTGAGCCGGAGGTGCCCTGGGCAGCTCTGTGGCGTGGGGGTCCGCGGTGTTGGGGGTGGATTTAGCCCCTTGACGCGCTCGGCGTGGACACCCGCACGTTCCCTGTGGTGCTAGAAGAGCCAGGCCACCCCAGGCAGCCCACAGTGCCTGGAACTGACAGTGCCCATTGGGCCCTGTGGGGGTGTTGACTCTCTGGGGCCCTTGGGGCCTCTGTCTGTCCTGGGCCGTCAAAGGCTCTCCTGTCTTCTATTCCCACCCTGCCCAAGCTGACATGCGGACGCCAGGCCTGACTGCCAGCCTGGTGACCAGTGCTGAGGCACGCAGCCCTTTCTGACGGCCTCGGAGCCAGGCACCACCAGCATGAGTCACTCGGCGGGAGGGGGATGGCTGAGGGGCTCCCCCATCAGAGGCGACATTCAGATCCGGACACCTGCTCTGCGCGCTCCCCGAGTGTCTCGGGGAAAGGGCGCCCGGGTCTCTGCCCCACACGGGCGGGGAGCTCTCCCCAGGAGACCCGGGTGCCCCCCGCCTGGGGCAGTCCTCAGGAGTTCTAGGACAGCGGTGCCTGCCTCTTCCCCAGAGACACTCAGTCTGGCTGCCCGGCTCTCCTGACATAGAGTGGGCCTGTCCTCCAGAGACCAGGGTGCTGGAGGAGCCTCCGAGTGTGGAGCTCGGCATCCTCATTGCCCATGCTCTCCCCAGCCCGGCGCCCTGCCCCAAAGCCGGCCCAGCAGGACGCAGCCGCTGCTCATACACGATGCCCTGCGGGGCCTGGACTTGCTTCCCAGGCTCTGAGTCCCCTGGCCTCTGGGCCTGGTTCAGTCTCTCAGGGACACTGGGACCCGGCCTGGGGCCTCCAGGAGCTGGGCTCAGGCCAGGACAGCCCTCCGAGGACTGAGGCCTGTTCCTCCGGGGCGGACGTCACAGGCCCCGCTGGGCTCGGGACTGTGCATCCAGCACCCTTGTGAATCAGGAATGCCCTCCCATGGTGCCCTCTCTGAGGGGCGGGGGCCGGCGGGCGAGGTGACAGCTACCAGCTCCCCTGGGCTCTCTGGGCCTGCAGCTGCTGTGGCTGGAGTGCCCTGTCCAGAGGCTGCCACAGGTGGGAAGCTGGGGGCTGTGGAGGGGAATCTCTGGGGAAACAGCCTCTCCCTGTACTTAGGCGAGTCTGAGAGAGAGGGGCTGCGGCTCCCCCAGGGCACCAACCTCTGGGATCTTCCATTAGCCCCTGAGACCTGAGGAGGCTGGGAAGGACTCCCTGGCTGCTGGGCCCCACGGGGGGAGGGGGAGCTTCTGGGGAGGTTCCTACCTGGTAGGGACGCGGCCTTAGGGGAGCCCTGTCTGGCATCGCCATCCTGCACGTCGCTCCGAGTTCTCACTGCTCCAGGAGGGTCCAGTGGTCCCGTTCCAGCAGGACCCAGCCTTGGGGTTCCCCATGCCTGTTGGCCGCCCCTGCCTCCCGCAAGCCCCAGCAAGATACAGAGGACCTAGAGCAACGTTTCCCGGGGCCGACAGAGGTCGGTGGCAAGCCCTCCAGGCCCTGCCTATTCTCCCCTCATAAGTGACTCCACCAGCAGCTGAGCACCTGGGGGCAGGTGAGGTGATGTCTGGCCACCTGAGAGGGCTTCTCCCCTCATCTCAGGAAACCGGAGCCCTTCCTGCACCCTACTTGGCTCAGAGGATGGATGGCAACGTCCACTGGGCCACGGCAGCTCAGGCCCCAGGGCGGGCTGAGGGCCAGGGCCCTCCCATTGCTGCACCAGCTCTAACCCCAGGCACACCCACCATGAAGCCCCCACACAGCCGGTCGGGGGGCTGCCTGAGCTCCGGAGGTCTGGCTACCGAAGGCTCCCCCCTGCCTGAGGGGCCGCCTGGGATCAGCGCACTGTCTCCCTCTGGGCGCACACCCTGCGCTTGCTGCTAATTAATTTTGCGTTGCTGCCGGCCTTTTCGTTTTCCTGGGGAGGGGCGGGGGTGGGGCGTGTGTAGTCACCGCCCTGTGGACATCACTAGGAAGAGGTGGCCCTTGGTGGGACGTGGACTTGGGGCCCAGAGGGACCCCGGGCAGATCTGAGGGGCCCGACCTTCTCTAGGGGGCCCCAGGGGCTCGGCTGCCTCCATCCACCCCAGTCTCGGCCTGGGCAGGGCTTTGGTCTGTGCACCTGAAGTCAGTTTCTGGCTGTTTGTTTGGAGATCACCTTCTCAAATGACCTGTGTTGCCTGGTCAGGCTCATGGGGCAAAGTGGACAGCCAAGGCCACGCCCACCACTGGCCAAGCGCAGGAGACGGGTGCCTGTCGCCGCACAGTGCTCTGGGGATTGCTGGTGCTGCCCGGCCTGCAGGGTACAGGAGCCACAGGCCTTGACTGTGAGGCCACAAGCTCCTGAACCCTCAGCCACAGACGTCCATGGCCAAGGGTCCCCCCGCAGGGGCTCCACTCTGCGGAAGCCACGTTCATCCTGCCCTGCCAGGCGTGGCCACTAGAGGCTCCCCAAAGACAGAACTGGCCCCAGGGCTCCAGAGCCGCCGAGTGCAAGCCCGGGACAGGGTGGCACCCACAGCAATGGAGGGACAGGGTTGGGTGTGGGGAGTGCAGCCCACCCTTCCCCCGGGCTGGGTACCACGGGGGAGGGGGAGGGGAGCAATGCAGCCCTGAGGCTCCTGGCCCCTTCCAGGGAAGCTGACACCTGCTTTTCTGGGATGGACAGACAGGAGGACGTCACACACAGTGCTCTGAGGACCTCACTTGCCCTGTGGCGGCTGCCCTCCAAACACACTGTGACCTGGATTCTCTCCAAACCTGGGTCCTGCTCCTGGGAGGTGGTTGGGTTGGCTTCCGTACTGGGAACAGTCCGAAGACTTTAGGACAAAGTGTCCTACCGGCCCTCCACACTTGGGGTGACCACAGACCCCAGTGCCGGCTGGCCGGGGGGGTGTACCAGGCTCAGCAGCCCTCCACGCTCGGGGCAACCGCAGACCCCAGGGAGCCTGGCCCTGCTGTTCTCAGTCTCCCACTGGCCCTGGCTTCCTTCTAACCAGCGTCCAGGTATCAGTCTAACCCCCAAGCCAAGCCACCACCCAGTATCCACCCAGGTGTCTATAGGAAACGTCAGTGCATTTACTTGGGAAAATACACCACACCCAGCACACAAGCGTGGGTCCTGGGGGAGGCCAGGGCTCCCAGCCAGCTGAGACCGCAGCCCAGCCCTCCTTCCTCTGCCTCATCGGCTGGGTGCCCCCACCTGAGCTAGATGGACCCATAGGGGGCCAGTGAGCAAGGCTGGCAGACCCTCGCCCAGAGGCTGGTGGTGTTTGGTGCAGTTGGGGAGGCAGCAGCTGAGCCTGACCCCAGGGGTCCTGAGGCACCCATGGCATGGGCCCCTCCCCAGGCTCGAGGAGGCGCTGGGAGATTCGCTGTCCATGGCTCTACCGGGCCCCACTCCCACCGCCCGTGGTCCGGTCCCGCCTGTGCACGCTATGCCTCCATTAATATTTTAAAGCTGCCACCGCACGCTCTTTGCAGGAGGGAGTCATTGTCTGGGTTAACAGTAGGCTTCAACAAAAACCTGGCGTAAGGCTGCAAGAAATTTGTTTAAGATTTAACACATAGTAACATCAAAACAAACAAGCGCTGCCATGGCAACGAGGACTAAACAAAGGCTCGCAGATACCCCGAGCTGGCGCCACGCCGGTGGAGCCATGGCAACCTGCCCTGAAAACAGAAATCGGTAGACTTTTTCTCCACAAGTCCTGTCAGAGTCAGCAGCTTTCTGCAGTACCGAAGGCCACTTCCTCACGGTCCCCAAGCTCCTGAGGGAGGCAGAGGCTCCCACAAGTGACAGTGGGCACCCCCTCCCCAAAATGCAAAACAAAAGCAACTCCCACAGGCCCGCCGCCACCACCCCTTGCTTTCCCCGGAAATCGAAGGAAAATCTCTAGTGTCCCCAACGCCTCGTGGTGGCCCTGCTCCTCTCTCTTCCTGAGACAAGGGTGTGAGTTTTTAGGCCCCTTGCTGCTGTACACCTGGGAGGTCAGGACCCCGTGCCAGGATCACAGGGACCCCCCGAGGGGAGTCCAAGCTGCAGGAGGGAAGGACAGTTTGAGGGTGGGAGAGAGGAGGAGGTGGGGGCAGCCCTGGGGGGCCAGGGTCACAGGGGTCCATGGCTGCAGGTGAATGGGGAGGGGGGGAGGTCAGAATCCCTTGGCCTCCCCTCAGGCCGGAGTCCCAGTCCTGGCCACCTGAGCTGCTGCCCGCAGGACAATCTCCCACACGGCGCCCACTCACGGTGCCCAGCCTGCCGACCAGGCTGCCCAGGACCGGGTCTCAGCCTCAACCCCTCGCTGGGCTTGGGCCACAGCTGTCTGCTCCCCCAGACCTTGACCCTCATGGTCAGCCAAGGCTGGCACACCCCAAGGCTGGTCCCCGGCCCCACACTGGGGAGGTGAATGTGCTGGAGCAGGGGGCCAAGCTTTAGCCCCCCAAGCGCCTGAGCAGCTCCAGCCCTGCCTCTGGGAACAGGCCCAGACCAGCTGGGGCTCCTCCGGCCTCCTGGGGTGCCAGCACCCCCACAAGCAGGCAGGGCTCCCATCATTCTCCAAATGAGCCACAGCCACCCAGCCCCACCCACCGCAGGGAGAGTTCTGCATGTGTGTGCAGGCGTGTGTGTGCACATGCGGCCATGTGCATGCACACATGCGCCATAGTTTGAAAGCAACTTTCTGCAGAAGGAATCACAGCCGGCACTGCACTTGGTGTGTCCGGGCCAGCGCCAAGGCTGTGCACATGGGGCCGGCCCTGCAGGGCTGACGGCCCCTGGACAGGCTCTTCCTACCTCCCGCCCAGCCCTTCTAGGAGCTTCACCCACAAGCACCATCTCCACACCGCTTTGCCCCGGGTCTGCTCCTGTGTATCCTGGAACACACATTGGGCGGCACAGAGGGCACCCAGGGACTCGTCCCAGATGTGTCCACACGCCCGAGCCTGCTGAGGAGCAGCTGCCAGGGCCCAGGAGCACGGGGCTGGGTCCCCTCCAAACAAGGACACCTGAGGGGGAGGAGGAGCACTGGGGGGCACAGGGGCCCTGGCAGCCAAGGGGAGGAGCTGCCCTGCCCTTGCCCACGCAGGCTCTGGACCTGGCGGCCACACTGCGAACCCCACCTGCTTCTGCGTGGGCTAAATATAGCCGACCCAGTTTCCCTCTCCCGGTCCGAGTGCCCGGGACACGTCCCCTTGGCAGAGTGAGTTCTGGGCTCAGGACAAGGGCACTGTCTGTGCCAGAGGCTCTGGCCCCTGACCTCCCGGGCACAGCCCAGGTCACTGCTGCCTGCCCATGGCTGGTGACCCACCAGAGCGGCCCTGGTCACCAGGACCTGCCAGCAGCTGGCTGGGGCCATCTACACAGGCCCACACCGCATGGCCCGCTGCTGCAGGAGGCTGCAGGTTTCCAGCAGGGGATGGCAGGCTGGTCTGTCCTCCAGGCAGAGGCTGCAGGTTTCCAGCAGGGGACAGTGGGCTGGTCTGTCCTCCAGGCAGCGGCTGACATAAGCCCTGTGGATGATGTGGGAGCTCCAGCGAGCCTGTGGGAGCTGCCCCTTGCCAAAGAGCCCACAAGCAAGGCCTGTACTGCAGAGTCAGGCGCCAGTTGCTTCAGCCACAGTCCTGAGGGAGGTGCAGCCCTGAGAGTCAGTCCACAAAGGATCTGTGGCCGGGGGAGCAGTGAGGGGGGCACAGTGTGGCCGGGGGAGCAGTGAGGGGGGTACAGTATGGCTGGGGGTGCAGTGTGGCCAGGGGTGCAGCATGGGGGGTTCAGTGTGGTCAGGGGTGCAGCACGGGGGGTACAGTGTGGCCAGGGGTGCAGTGTGGCCAGGGGTGCAGTGTGGCTGAGAATGCAACATGGAGGGTACGGTGTGGCCAGGGGTTCAGTGTAGCCGGGGGTGCAGTGTGGCTGGGGGTGCAGTGCAGGGGGTACAGTGTGGCCGGGGGTGCAGCCCAGGGGGTTCAGTGTGGCCAGGGGTGCAGCGTGGGAGGTACAGTGTGGCCGGGGGTGCAGTGTGGCTGGGGGTGCAGTGTGGGGGTGTGCAGTGTGGCCGGGGGTGCAGCGCAGAGGGTGCAGTGTGGCCAGGGGTGCAGTGTGGCCAGGGGTGCAGCACGGTGGGTGCAGTGTGGCTGGGGTGCAGCACAGGGGGTGCAGTGTGGCCAGGGGTACATTGTGGCCGGGGCTGCAGTGTGACCAGGGGTGCAGTGTGGCCGGGGATGCCGTGTGGCCGGGGGTGCAGTGTGGCTGGGGGTGCGGTGTGGCCAGGGGTGCAGCATGGGGGGTACAGTGTGGCCGGGAGTGCAGTGCCAGAGGTGCAGGCTGTTGGACGGACCCTCGAGGGCTGAGCCCCAGCCCTTGTTGGGCCCCTGCTGGTCCCCTTGCTCTGGCAGGCTCCTTGTGCCTTCCTGGTCTCAAGGGGCCCCAGGGATGAGTGGTCCTGGGTTAGTGTGGGCTCCAACCGCTAAGGTGTTGGCAAATGATGGCCCTTTCCGAGGCCGGGGAGCACAAGGTTGCATGACTACCTACACAGAGGGGCCAGCCACAGCCTCCTCTCACACCGGCCAGTGGCTGAGCCCATGAGGACACTGAGGCTGGGAAGCCACAGAGGAGGTTGGCGGGGCCACTGGGACTGGACAGGGTCAAGGATGAGACCAGCTCGCACCCGGGGCCCTGGATGGAGCCTCCCCTCCAGCTTCTCTGGGACTGAGGCTGGGAGCTGTCAGGAAGACGAACAGGACTCGCTGGCCCTGGTTGCCTCTGCCGTCCCCTAGAGCTGGGGGAGCCTGCAAGGCAGTCAGCTGGAGAGAGGGTCCGGGTTCAGGCATCCTTCTGAGCAGTTTCATGGCTTTTCTGGCATAACTTTCCAAACCCCAAATGCCCTCGGATGCACTCAGATGCGCCGTACACAACAGGAAGCTCAGCAGGACACGCAGTCTAGGAACATGCACGACCCAGGAGACACCCAAGACCCAGGGGATGTGTGACCCGGGAGACACATGTGACATCGCCACGGAGCACAGCAGAGACGGAACAGCTGCAAAGGTCACGGCGCCCACCCAGAGCTGGTAGATGGGGCGCTGGCGCCGCAGAGGTGGGCCCCACAGCCTTCCACACAGGGGCATCTGACCCACGGCCCGGCCCCTTGCAAAGCCAAGGCCGCAGAGGGGGAAGGTGCAGGAGCTCTGAGATGAAAGAGGTGATGAGTTTGCGGCAATGTAGGAATGAAATACATCGGCCACAGGAGGACGCAGGTGCAAACCACCGAAATAAAGCCATTGCCACACAGGCGGACAGGACGGGGCTCAGGGAGAACCGCTGCTTTTCTCGG